GCTGTCCAGCCCTCAGGCCCGCAGCCGTCCGCAAGCAGGAGAACGCGGCCCCGCTGGGCGATCCTGCCCGAAGGCGCCCGAACTGCGGCGCGCGGCCGGGTCCTGGCGGGCGGGTCGAGTCTCCCCAAGGCGGCCATCCCAAGCAGCTCCCCGGATGTCCCTCAGACCCGCGCGCTAGGCTCAACTCAGAAAGGCGGGAGGCGCGAAGCGAGATCGGCCTTGCCCCTCGACTGTCCCCTCATCGCTCCCCGTCCTCTATTCCCTCCCAAATAGCCCCCGGCAAATAGGTTACACATCTTCACCTGTCCCAGAGGTGGTGACTGCTCTAGTGACTGACGCTACGCTCCTCCAACCAGGCAATGGCAGGAAGGTGGAGCCTTCCTAAGACTGATGGCTTCCTTTCTCCAATCCCGGTGCAGCTATTCTCCGGCCATAGTCTCGGCGCCCAGCGGAGAGCGACAGGTGGGAGCTGCGTTACTTCGGCGCCTCTTGCATCCTTGACGTAGAAGTTTCACCAAGCGCAGGGTGAAGTCTACTCCAAATTTGACCAATTCTTGCGGGTCATCACTTCAGCAGTCATTTTATTCAGAAGTGGAAATTTCCCGGCCCTTTCCCGTCACCTCAGATGAGGGCGGGATCAATGGTACTCCCACAGGCCAATTGTACCACGCGACGTCCCGCGACAAAGTGACCGACACTTTATGGCGCCAATGAATTCTCCCATTGTTCGGGGTCACTATGACTGACCACAAGGCCAACTAATCCACTTTAAGGTCGTGACGCGATAGTCAGGCGGGTTGGCCAATAGACATAGGAAAAGAGCGGAAGTCAGCTGGTGAAGAGTGGGAGGCGGGTGTTCGCAACCGCCTAGGCCTGCGCGGGTCAACGCAGCTTGGCGGCTGCGAGCCAGCGAGCGGCGCGTGACGAAGAGCCTGAGCGACGGGTCACTTTGGCCAATGATCTGCAGCCGCCAGGGTATTGCAGCCAGTGGCGAGTCGAGGGGGCGGGAGGCAGCAGGTTAGGCAGTGAGAAGTTAGTGGCGCTGCTGGGACGGGGGAAAGGAGACGCTTCTTCCTCTTGCTGCTCTTCTCGTTCCCGAGATCAGCGGCGGCGGTGACCGCGAGTGGGTCGGCACCGTCTCCGGCTCCGGGTGCGAACAATGCTGACTGATAGCGGAGGCGGCGGCACCTCCTTTGAGGAGGACCTGGACTCTGTGGCTCCGCGATCCGCCCCAGCTGGGGCCTCGGAGCCGCCTCCGCCGGGAGGGGTCGGTCTGGGGATCCGCACCGTGAGGCTCTTTGGGGAGGCCGGGCCAGCGTCGGGAGTCGGCAGCAGCGGCGGCGGCGGCAGCGGCAGCGGTACGGGCGGAGGGGACGCGGCGCTGGATTTCAAGTTGGCGGCTGCCGTGCTGAGGACCGGGGGTGGAGGTGGTGCCTCTGGCAGTGACGAGGACGAAGTGTCCGAGGTAAGGCTCCGGGACCCTCGCCTCCCACACATTCATGGATATTGCATCTTTATTTCATTAACAGGTTGAATCATTTATTTTGGACCAAGAAGATCTGGATAACCCAGTGCTTAAAACAACATCAGAGATATTCTTATCAAGTACTGCAGAAGGAGCAGACTTACGCACTGTGGATCCAGAGACACAGGCACGACTAGAAGCATTGCTAGAAGCAGCAGGTACTTTATTTTTTGTTTTATCTTTTTCATATTGCACTACCTGATTGATTGATGCACACTGAAGGAATTGGCAAATTGTCAACTGCTGATGGTAAAGCTTTTGCAGATCCTGAGGTACTCCGGAGACTGACATCCTCAGTTAGTTGTGCACTGGATGAAGCTGCTGCTGCACTGACACGGATGAAAGCAGAAAACAGCCACAATGCAGGACAAGTGGACACGTATGTGTTTAATGACTTTTGGATATTAGACATTCGGTTAATTGTTGAATGGTTTTGTTTCCAGTCGCAGTCTAGCAGAAGCTTGTTCAGATGGGGATGTTAATGCTGTTCGTAAATTGCTAGATGAAGGCAGAAGTGTAAATGAACATACAGAAGAAGGAGAAAGCCTGCTGTGTTTGGCTTGTTCAGCAGGGTATTATGAATTAGCACAAGTAAGCAGAAATAATCTTTAGTGATTAAAATTACAATTTCTCTGTCTGTATATGTGTTTTAAAGGTATTGCTTGCTATGCATGCTAATGTTGAAGATCGAGGGAATAAAGGAGACATAACTCCCCTGATGGCAGCTTCCAGTGGAGGTTACTTAGATATTGTGAAATTATTACTTCTTCATGATGCTGATGTCAACTCCCAGTCTGCAACAGGTATGTAGAAAATGATGTATTAATTGGGAGAATCATGTATTATATTTCTTCTTCTTCTTTTTAGGAAACACTGCGCTAACTTATGCATGTGCTGGAGGATTTGTTGACATTGTTAAAGTGCTCCTTAATGAAGGTGCAAATATAGAAGATCATAATGAAAATGGACATACTCCCTTAATGGAAGCAGCCAGTGCAGGTCATGTGGAAGTTGCAAGAGTTCTTTTAGATCATGGTGCAGGCATCAACACTCATTCTAATGAATTCAAAGAAAGTGCTCTAACACTTGCTTGCTACAAAGGTACTTAATACATGTATGAATATTTATAATGTATTCTTTTAAAATTTTTGTTCCTTTTTTCAAGGCCATTTGGATATGGTTCGCTTTCTACTTGAAGCTGGTGCAGATCAAGAGCACAAAACAGATGAGATGCACACTGCCTTAATGGAGGCCTGCATGGTAATTTTAAATTACACTCACTTGAGATTTTACTCCTTCTTTCTTTACTTCTGAAAATCTGCAGGATGGACATGTAGAGGTGGCACGTTTGCTTTTGGATAGTGGTGCTCAAGTGAACATGCCTGCAGATTCATTTGAATCTCCATTGACGCTAGCTGCCTGTGGAGGACATGTTGAATTGGCAGCTCTACTTATTGAAAGGGGAGCAAATCTTGAAGAAGTTAATGATGAAGGATACACTCCCTTGATGGAAGCTGCCCGGGAAGGACATGAAGAAATGGTGGCACTACTCTTAGCACAAGGTAAAGCAGTTTTACTTCTTTTAGAAAAATCAAACTAATTTTATCTGTTTTTATACTTTCCTAGGAGCAAATATAAATGCCCAGACAGAAGAAACTCAAGAAACTGCTCTTACTTTGGCTTGCTGTGGAGGATTTTCTGAAGTTGCAGACTTTCTTATTAAGGCAGGGGCTGATATAGAACTTGGCTGCTCCACACCTCTGATGGAGGCATCTCAGGAGGGACACCTGGAATTGGTTAAATATTTGCTGGCTTCTGGTATGTGGCTTTAAGATGCCTTATTGCTCAGAACAAAGTAAATGTATGCTTTTTTGTTTGCTAGGCGCTAATGTGCATGCTACAACAGCAACAGGAGACACAGCCTTAACCTATGCTTGTGAAAATGGACATACGGATGTTGCAGATGTTTTACTTCAAGCAGGGGCTGATTTAGTAAGATATTTTTAATTTCAAATATTTTTGCGTTGATGGATTATTTTTTCCATTTCTTTAACAGGAACATGAATCTGAAGGTGGAAGAACACCTTTGATGAAAGCTGCAAGAGCTGGTCATTTGTGCACTGTGCAGTTTCTTATTAGCAAAGGTAAAGAAAGGGCAAGTGATCATTTCCAAGAGTTGCTAAGATTGCGATTTATTTTTCTTCAAAGGTGCCAATGTTAACAGGGCTACAGCCAATAATGATCATACAGTAGTGTCGCTGGCATGTGCAGGAGGCCACCTGGCAGTTGTTGAGCTTCTCTTGGCTCATGGGGCTGACCCTACTCATCGACTCAAGGTAGTCTACTTAAAAATAAGTAAACAGGCTGTAAGAATTAATTATCATGGCAATTCTTTTTCAGGATGGTTCAACAATGCTCATTGAAGCTGCAAAGGGTGGCCATACTAATGTAGTTTCTTATCTGTTGGATTATCCAAATAATGTTCTGTCAGTTCCCACCACAGATGTGTCTCAGCTCCCTCCACCTTCTCAAGATCAGTCTCAGGTAAAGTAAAATGGAGCTTGTTTGTTAATATATGAGATGATTTTTTTCTGAGTTGACTTTTTAGGTGCCACGTGTGCCAACGCATACACTTGCCATGGTTGTACCTCCCCAGGAACCTGACAGAACTTCACAGGAGAACTCTCCTGCCCTTTTAGGAGTGCAAAAAGGTTAGTTATTGAATTATTTTTCTTAAAATGGGGGCACTCTTTCAAACATTTTTCATGTGCTTAGGTACATCCAAGCAGAAGTCCAGTTCCCTCCAGGTAGCAGATCAGGACCTACTGCCATCTTTTCACCCATACCAGCCTTTGGAGTGCATAGTAGAGGAGACTGAAGGCAAGCTGAATGAACTGGGACAAAGAATTAGTGCTATTGAAAAAGCACAGCTTAAGTCACTGGAGTTAATTCAAGGTGAACCTCTGAACAAAGATAAGATAGAAGAACTTAAAAAGAACAGAGAAGAGCAAGTCCAGAAGAAGAAGAAAATATTGAAAGAACTGCAGAAAGTGGAAAGGCAGTTGCAGATGAAAACACAGCAGCAATTTACCAAAGAATACTTGGAAACCAAAGGTCAGAAAGACACAGTGTCTCTACACCAACAGTGCTCTCATAGAGGAGTCTTCCCAGAAGGGGAAGGAGATGGTAGTCTCCCAGAGGATCACTTTTCAGAGTTACCTCAGGTTGACACAATCTTATTTAAAGATAATGATGTTGATGATGAGCAACAGTCTCCACCATCGGCAGAACAGATTGATTTTGTCCCAGTCCAGCCTTTATCATCTCCACAGTGTAACTTTTCCAGTGACTTAGGTTCTAATGGGACAAATTCTCTTGAACTTCAGAAAGTATCAGGTAATCAGCAGATTGTAGGACAGCCTCAGATTGCTATTACTGGACATGATCAGGGGCTGTTAGTTCAAGAACCAGATGGACTAATGGTTGCAACTCCAGCTCAGACGCTTACCGACACTCTTGATGACCTGATAGCAGGTGGGTTAAGAAATATATCTGTAATAATTTCTTGGAATTTAGCAATATGAATATTGTTTTTCAGCTGTGAGTACCAGAGTGCCCACTGGTTCCAACAGTTCTTCTCAGACCACAGAGTGTCTTACACCTGAATCCTGTTCGCAGACTACAAGCAATGTGGCTTCCCAATCGATGCCTCCTGTGTATCCTTCAGTTGACATTGATGCACATGTGAGTAGATTGCTTTATTTAAACTTATTTTGAAAAATTTTAACTTATTTTTTTCTTCTCCTAGACTGAGAGCAATCATGACACAGCATTAACACTAGCTTGTGCAGGTGGTCATGAAGAACTTGTATCTGTGCTCATTGCACGGGATGCCAAAATTGAACACAGAGACAAAAAAGGTAAATATCAGTCAGAAATAAAATCCAAGTGTAATTTGTTTAAGATTTTCATTTTCTGATTTAGGTTTCACACCACTAATCCTGGCAGCAACAGCAGGGCATGTTGGAGTTGTTGAAATCCTTTTGGATAAAGGTGGAGATATAGAAGCACAGTCTGAACGAACTAAGGATACTCCGCTTTCATTGGCATGTTCTGGTGGACGTCAGGAGGTGTGTTAATGTTAATTTTCATTTTGTAAATAACTCTCTTCTCTATCCATATTTTACTTTGTAGGTGGTAGACTTGCTGCTGGCTCGAGGTGCAAATAAAGAACATAGGAACGTATCTGATTATACACCACTGAGTCTAGCTGCGTCTGGAGGATATGTTAATATCATTAAGATTCTGCTTAATGCTGGGGCAGAAATTAATTCAAGGTATTGCCTGTTCATTTTATTGTTCATGTTTATTTTAATTTTCTAAGCACATTTCCCCCTTTAGGACTGGGAGTAAACTAGGTATTTCTCCCCTGATGTTGGCTGCAATGAATGGACATGTTCCTGCAGTAAAATTGCTGCTCGATATGGGTTCAGACATTAATGCCCAAATAGAGACCAATCGGAACACGGCTCTCACCCTGGCCTGTTTCCAGGGCCGAGCAGAAGTAGTGAGTTTGCTTCTGGACCGAAAAGCCAATGTTGAACATAGGGCAAAGGTAAGCATTTTTTACTTGTCAACTATTTCAGAAACTTAGTTGCATAATTTATTGGTTTAAACAGACGGGTCTTACCCCCTTGATGGAAGCAGCTTCTGGAGGGTATGCAGAGGTTGGAAGAGTTCTTCTTGATAAAGGAGCAGATGTTAATGCTCCCCCTGTGCCTTCCTCAAGAGATACTGCTTTAACAATAGCAGCAGACAAAGGTCACTACAAATTTTGTGAACTCCTGATTCATAGGTGAGTACTTTTCTATTATATGTAGAACTTCTGGAAACAAACTATTAATATGCCTTGTTTACAGGGGAGCCCACATTGATGTTCGTAACAAAAAGGGAAATACGCCACTTTGGCTGGCATCCAATGGAGGTCATTTTGATGTTGTGCAGTTGCTAGTGCAAGCAGGTGCTGATGTGGATGCAGCAGATAACCGGAAAATCACACCTCTTATGTCAGCATTTCGCAAGGTAATTTGATATGGGGGAAGAAAGGTCAATTTTACCTTGTCTAAGATTGTTGTACTTCTTATAGGGTCATGTAAAAGTTGTTCAATATTTGGTAAAGGAAGTAAATCAGTTCCCTTCTGATATAGAATGCATGAGATACATAGCAACAATTACAGATAAGGTAAGTTTAATATGCTACTGAAGCACATTTTTATATATTTACATAATTCTATTTCCTGCTGTAGGAACTGTTGAAAAAATGTCATCAATGTGTCGAAACCATTGTGAAGGCTAAAGACCAGCAAGCTGCAGAAGCAAATAAGAATGCGAGTATTCTTTTAAAGGAACTTGATCTGGAAAAGGTGAGTGGGAAAAATAATTTTCCTTTTTAGAATTGGTAAAATTATATACCTGCTTTATTTCCAGTCAAGAGAAGAGAGCAGAAAGCAGGCTCTTGCTGCTAAAAGAGAAAAAAGAAAAGAAAAGAGAAAAAAGAAAAAAGAGGAACAGAAAAGGAAACAGGAAGAAGATGAAGAAAACAAACCTAAGGAGAATTCGGAACTACCAGAGGATGAAGATGAAGAGGAGAATGATGAAGATGGTGAGAAACAAACCATCTGAATTAACGATAAAAGTATGATTTTTATTCTTTTTAACAATTTCAGTGGAGCAAGAAGTTCCCATAGAACCTCCTAGTGCAACCACCACCACTACGATTGGAATCTCTGCAACATCTGCAACATTCACAAATGTGTTTGGGAAAAAAAGGGCCAATGTGGTGACAACTCCCAGCACCAATCGGAAAAATAAGAAGAACAAAACAAAAGAAACCCCTCCTACAGCACATTTAATTTTACCAGAACAACATATGTCTTTAGCCCAACAAAAGGCAGATAAAAATAAAATAAATGGAGAACCTAGAGGTGGTGGTGCAGGTGGGAATAGTGATTCAGATAACTTGGACAGCACAGACTGCAACAGTGAGAGTAGCAGTGGTGGTAAAAGCCAAGAGTTAAATTTTGTGATGGATGTGAATTCCTCTAAATACCCCTCACTGCTCCTTCATTCCCAAGAAGAAAAGACAAGTACTGCTACTTCCAAAACTCAGACACGGTAAATTTTTCTGATTTGTTAACTCTACCTGCTTTTATTGTACTTGCTATTTGTCTCTTCTTAGACTTGAAGGTGAAGTGACTCCTAATTCCTTGTCAACCAGCTACAAGACAGTGTCATTGCCATTAAGCTCTCCAAACATAAAGCTGAATCTCACTAGCCCTAAAAGGGGTCAGAAAAGAGAAGAAGGGTGGAAAGAAGTTGTACGAAGGTAAATAGAATTAGTTCCATCTTTTTAGCTTTTCATAAGCTCATGTGTATTCTTCATTTTATAGGTCAAAGAAATTGTCTGTTCCAGCCTCAGTGGTGTCGAGGATAATGGGAAGAGGAGGATGCAACATCACTGCAATACAGGATGTTACTGGTGCCCATATTGATGTGGATAAACAAAAAGATAAGAATGGCGAGAGAATGATCACAATAAGGTAATTGTGCAAAATGTATACTGCTAGTTCTGTGGTCTTGTTTCTGTTTTTTTTTTTCCCTTAGGGGTGGCACAGAATCAACAAGATATGCAGTTCAACTAATCAATGCACTCATTCAAGATCCTGCTAAGGAACTGGAAGACTTGATTCCTAAAAATCATATCAGAACACCTGCCAGCACCAAATCAATTCATGCTAACTTCTCATCTGGAGTAGGTACCACAGCAGCTTCCAGTAAAAATGCATTTCCTTTGGGTGCTCCAACTCTTGTAACTTCACAGGCAACAACGTTATCTACGTTCCAGCCCGCTAATAAACTTAATAAGAATGTTCCAACAAATGTACGTTCTTCTTTCCCAGTTTCTCTACCCTTAGCTTATCCTCACCCTCATTTTGCCCTGCTGGCTGCTCAAACTATGCAACAGATTCGGCATCCTCGCTTACCCATGGCCCAGTTTGGAGGAACCTTCTCACCTTCTCCTAACACATGGGGACCATTCCCAGTGAGACCTGTGAATCCTGGCAACACAAATAGCTCTCCAAAGCATAATAACACAAGCCGTCTACCTAACCAGAACGGGACTGTTTTACCCTCAGAGTCTGCTGGACTAGCTACTGCCAGTTGTCCTATCACTGTCTCTTCTGTAGTTGCTGCCAGTCAGCAACTGTGTGTCACTAATACCCGGACTCCTTCATCAGTCAGAAAGCAGTTGTTTGCCTGTGTGCCTAAGACAAGTCCTCCAGCAACAGTGATTTCTTCTGTGACAAGCACTTGTAGTTCCCTGCCTTCTGTCTCCTCTGCACCTATCACTAGCGGGCAAGCTCCCACCACATTTCTACCTGCAAGTACTTCTCAAGCACAGCTTTCTTCACAAAAGATGGAGTCTTTCTCTGCTGTGCCACCCACCAAAGAGAAAGTGTCCACACAGGACCAGCCCATGGCAAACCTATGTACCCCATCTTCAACTGCAAACAGTTGCAGTAGCTCTGCCAGCAACACCCCGGGAGCTCCAGAAACTCACCCATCCAGTAGTCCCACTCCTACTTCCAGTAACACACAAGAGGAGGCACAGCCATCCAGTGTGTCTGATTTAAGTCCTATGTCAATGCCTTTTGCATCTAACTCAGAACCTGCTCCATTGACTTTGACATCACCCAGAATGGTTGCTGCTGATAATCAGGACACCAGTAATTTACCTCAGTTAGCTGTACCAGCACCTCGAGTTTCTCATCGAATGCAGCCCAGAGGTTCTTTTTACTCCATGGTACCAAATGCAACTATTCACCAGGATCCCCAGTCTATTTTTGTTACGAATCCAGTTACTTTAACACCACCTCAAGGCCCACCAGCTGCAGTGCAGCTTTCTTCAGCTGTGAACATTATGAATGGTTCTCAGATGCACATAAACCCAGCAAATAAGTCTTTGCCACCTACATTTGGCCCAGCCACACTTTTCAATCACTTCAGCAGTCTTTTTGATAGTAGTCAGGTGCCAGCTAACCAGGGCTGGGGAGATGGTCCACTGTCCTCACGAGTTGCTACAGATGCCTCTTTCACTGTTCAGTCAGCGTTCCTGGGTAACTCAGTGCTTGGACACTTGGAAAACATGCACCCTGATAACTCAAAGGCACCTGGCTTCAGACCACCTTCCCAGCGAGTTTCTACTAGTCCAGTTGGTAAGTTATTAACTATTGCTGCAGTTGAGTTTTAATTGGATGTCTTGGACCTGTTTTATTTCAGGGTTACCATCCATTGACCCATCAGGCAGCTCCCCATCTTCCTCTTCTGCTCCTCTGGCAAGTTTTTCCGGCATACCAGGAACAAGGGTTTTCCTGCAAGGGCCAGCTCCTGTTGGGACTCCTAGTTTCAACAGACAACATTTTTCTCCCCATCCTTGGACAAGCGCCTCAAACTCATGTAGGAATCCTGGAGGAACTCTTCCCAAAGAGTGTTTCTTCGGGATCATCTTCACCTCTTTCAGCCACTTCTGCCCCACCAACGTTGGGCCAACCAAAAGGAGTCAGTGCCAGTCAAGATCGAAAGATACCTCCCCCAATTGGAACAGAGAGACTGGCCCGAATTCGGCAAGGAGGGTCTGTTGCACAAGCCCCGGCGGGGACCAGTTTTGTCGCTCCCGTTGGACACAGTGGAATCTGGTCATTTGGTGTCAATGCTGTGTCAGGTACAATTGCCTTGCTCTCTCTCTGGAGGGATTTTAAAACTTTGTTTTCAATTATTCTTTCCAGAAGGCTTATCAGGTTGGTCGCAATCTGTGATGGGGAACCATCCAATGCATCAACAATTATCAGACCCAAGCACATTCTCCCAACATCAGCCAATGGAGAGAGATGATTCTGGAATGGTAGCCCCCTCTAACATTTTTCATCAGCCTATGGCAAGTGGTTTTGTGGATTTTTCTAAAGTGAGTTGACAAACATCACTGTAACTTGATTGTTAAGATTAAATCTTTTTTCCTGCTGTTTTAGGGTCTGCCAATTTCCATGTATGGAGGCACCATAATACCCTCTCATCCTCAGCTTGCTGATGTTCCAGGAGGCCCTCTGTTTAATGGACTTCACAATCCAGATCCTGCTTGGAACCCTATGATAAAAGTTATCCAAAATTCAACTGAATGCACTGATGCCCAGCAGGTAAAATGGGCTTAATGCTCTTTTGTTTTTTATGGCTACAGTGTGCTGACTTGCCCTTTTATAGGCCAGTCTGCTTCCTTCAGTCCCTGCTCTCAAAGGGGAAATCCCATCACCTCAGCTAACCAGACCGAAGAAGAGAATTGGACGGCCGATGGTGGCCTCTCCTAACCAGAGGTAAGAAATTTCAGGACTTGGAACTACGGTTTTGACTCTTACCTCAGTCCCAACCCCTTGACAGGCACCAGGATCATCTACGACCGAAAGTTCCTGCTGGAGTGCAAGAACTCACCCATTGCCCGGACACCCCCCTGCTGCCTCCCTCAGATTCCCGGGGTCACAACTCCTCCAACAGCCCCTCTCTCCAAGCTGGAGGAGCTGAAGGAGCAGGAGACAGAGGAAGAGATACCCGGTAAGGAAAGCAGGAATTAAGAATTGTCCCAGGCAACCTGTCTTCCTGCCTTTTCTCTCTCCAGATGACGCACAATTTGAAATGGACATCTAATCCAGTGCAGATGACCTGGCATGTGGAGTTACAGAGGGATCCCTCATGCCACTGCTGCCACCACCTCTTCCTGGGGCATCCAAAGGCCAGCTGGCCTCATCTAATCTGGAAGGGAGTGACTTGTTAGTTCCAGGCCTCCTTTAGTTCTGAGGCAGCTAGACCAGGGATAGGAGTGGGCAACTTGCCAAGCCCTTAACTCTACTTCCTCTTCAGTCTGTGGTACTCCTCCTAACCCTAAACCCTCTATGCTCAGGGGCTGGAACTGGGGAATGGAGTAAGTCACCTTCTGACTGCTTAGTAAACATTCAAAGAAATGCCTTGGCTCCAGTGTTCTCCTCAATGCTGA